TCCTGTACTCTCCACATTTTTAGACTTTCTTGTACTTTTTTTTTTTTTTTTGTGACGGAGTCTGCTCTGTCGCCAGGCTAGAGTGCATGGGCACAATCTCGGCTCACTGCAACCTCTGCCTCCTGGGTTCAAGTGATTCTCCTGCCTCAGCCTCCCGAGTAGGTGGGACTACAGGTGCACGCCACCAAGACCAGCTAATTTTTTTTTTTTTTTTTTTTACTAGAGACGGGGTTTCACCATGTTGGCCAGGATGGTCTCAATTTCTTGACCTTGTGATCCGCCTGCCTTGGTCTCCCAAAGTGTTGGGATTACAGGCGTGAGCCACCGAGCCCGGCCATTTTTAGATTTTTTTTTATAGCCCTTTTACCCCTCCCACTTCTTGTGCTGTCTTGGTGTGTGTATGAAAAAGAGAGAGAGAGAGAGAGGAAGGAGAGCAAGAGTGAGAGAAAAAGAGAATATGGTTACTTAGCCCTTTTTCCCAAATCTGTTTTTGCTTTTGGGGATAGGATATGGTTATGGTGAAGTACTCCACACAGACCCCACCAAGTTTGCCTCTCCTGCGCTACAGCCACTGAGCAGGTGACTGAGGCGCTGTTGATCCAGGGTCATATCCTTACTCGCCCTAGAATGTAAGCTCAGGCAGGGCAGAGGCCATGCCTGACATGTGCATCCCAATGCTTTACACAGCCTAGGTGCCTAGCACATGCTAGATGCTTGGTAAATATTTGCTGAATGAAAGATCAAATGAATGATTGCAGCAAGCAAGTCCTGTAGGCATCCTGGAGCCCAAGGATTCTGCAGTAGGCAGCTTTCACAGAGGTTCTTCCAGTGTAGTGGCTCTAGCTCTGGGTGAAGTAGGATCATCAATGTCGGCCCCCAGGGTTCACAGCTGTTCTGAGCCCCGCCCCCAGGTGGCAGGGCAGCCCAGTCAGTCAGTCACGTGCTGGCGGCTGGCCAATCATCGGGGGCGGCGCGGGGAGGGGTGGTGTGGACGGAGAAAGTGAAAGGTGAGGCACGGCCCTGCAGATTTTCCAGCGGATCCCCCGGTGGCCTCATGTCGCGCAGTGGAACCGATCCTCAGCAACGCCAGCAGGCGTCAGAGGCGGACGCCGCAGCAGCAACCTTCCGGGCAAACGGTAACTGCACCGCGGCAGGGACTCGCTGGGGCTCTGAGGACTGATCTTGACTGTCTGCCCCCAGACCATCAGCATATCCGCTACAACCCGCTGCAGGATGAGTGGGTGCTGGTGTCAGCTCACCGCATGAAGCGGCCCTGGCAGGGTCAAGTGGAGCCCCAGCTTCTGAAGACAGTGCCCCGCCATGACCCTCTCAACCCTCTGTGTCCTGGGGCCATCCGAGCCAACGGAGAGGTAAGCCTGTAGAGCCCTGCATCTGCAGGCTGAGTGAGTGCTTCTAGCCTATCCTTGTCGGTAGGTGAATCCCCAGTACGATAGCACCTTCCTGTTTGACAACGACTTCCCAGCTCTGCAGCCTGATGCCCCCAGTCCAGGTAACCTGGCTCCAACTGCTGCTGGGGAGGAGCTGCTGCAGAGAGTGATACTCCTTTACCTCAGGACCCAGTGATCATCCCCTTTTCCAAGCAAAGTCTGCTCGAGGAGTCTGGTAACTATGGATTTCCCCTCTTACAACTTTCATCTCGGTTATCTTTTCTCCCGTCACCACCCAGTAAGGTCATGTGCTTCCACCCCTGGTCGGATGTAACGCTGCCACTCATGTCGGTCCCTGAGATCCGGGCTGTTGTTGATGCATGGGCCTCAGTCACAGAGGAGCTGGGTGCCCAGTACCCTTGGGTGCAGGTTTGTGAGGTCGCCCCTTCCCCTGGATGGGCGGCTAACAGAGCTCCGTATCCCTATCTGATAGATCTTTGAAAACAAAGGTGCCATGATGGGCTGTTCTAACCCCCACCCCCACTGCCAGGTAAGGGTGTCAGGGGCTCCAGTGGGTTTCTTGCCTGTTCTTCTCTGCTTTTGCCCCTTGACAGGTATGGGCCAGCAGTTTCCTGCCAGATATTGCCCAGCGTGAGGAGCGATCTCAGCAGGCCTATAAGAGTCAGCATGGAGAGCCCCTGCTAATGGAGTACAGCCGCCAGGAGCTACTCAGGAAGGTGGGAGAGAGCCAAGCCCTGTGTCCCCAAGGTTGATGACTTCCTATCCATTCTGTCTTCCTAGGAACGTCTGGTCCTAACCAGTGAGCACTGGTTAGTACTGGTCCCCTTCTGGGCAACATGGCCCTACCAGACACTGCTGCTGCCCCGTCGGCATGTGCGGCGGCTACCTGAGCTGACCCCTGCTGAGCGTGATGGTCAGTCTCCCAAGTAGGATCCTGGGGCTAGGACCCCAGGCTGAGAGTCAGGCTCTGATTCCAGATCTAGCCTCCATCATGAAGAAGCTCTTGACCAAGTATGACAACCTCTTTGAGACGTCCTTTCCCTACTCCATGGGCTGGCATGGTGAGGCTTTTCAAGTACCTATATTTAGCCCCTCTCTCCCCACTGTCTCTCTTCTTTCTGTCAGGGGCTCCCACAGGATCAGAGGCTGGGGCCAACTGGAACCATTGGCAGCTGCACGCTCATTACTACCCTCCGCTCCTGCGCTCTGCCACTGTCCGGAAATTCATGGTTGGCTACGAAATGCTTGCTCAGGCTCAGAGGGACCTCACCCCTGAGCAGGTCAGGACTCAGAACAGTCTGGCGTCTCCAGATCCTCCTTAATTGCTCCCTGTCCCTTTTCCAGGCTGCAGAGAGACTAAGGGCACTTCCTGAGGTTCATTACCACCTGGGGCAGAAGGACAGGGAGACAGCAACCATCGCCTGACCACGCCGACCACAGGGCCTTGAATCCTTTTTTGTTTTCAACAGTCTTGCTGAATTAAGCAGAAAGGGCCTTGAATCCTGGCCTGGAATTTGGGCAGATATAGCATTAATAAAACTGTGCATCTCAAACTTTTATCACATACTCTAATATCAGAGGAGTGTGAACCTTCAGAGATCTAGGGTTAAAAGCTAAAGGCATAGCTCCAGCTACAACTTTTCTTTGTCTACAGATGTGTAAAATCTTGATGCAAAAATCTACCCCAAATTTCTGAACAAAATTAATATTCAGTATTATATCTAGCCTATAGATTCTCTTACTCTTGGTGTAATGACAGCATTCCCAGTTTAGGAAACTGTTTTAAAATCTTGTGTCTTGGTTGTGGCTGAGGCTTTGGGAAGGCCAGAGCCCCCTTTGCCACCACCCCTAGGGTGTCAGCTCCAAGCCTGGGCCTGAGGGTTTGATGGGGAGCGGGTGAGCTGGATCCTGATCCCAGTGGTCAGTGGCCAGATCCTGGGCTGCTGGCCAGAACCCTGGCTTTGTGAGTGGCTGCAGCTTGGCTCTGCTCCAGCCCACAGGGGCTAAAGGGGCGGGTAGGGAGTGTGTAGGGAGCGTGTACGT